GCCCCGAAGTGTACGACCGTTTCCGGGGGCTGAGCCCCGCCGGCCCATTTAATCGGCGGGGGCGGGGGCGGGCGCCTGGGCTGAGCGGACCCGCCTCAGGCGAGGCGTGCGGGGCGGGGCCTCGGCCACCACCCCTCGTGCGGGCGGGGCGGGGCGAGGGCAGGTGCGCGCGCATCCCAGGCCAGCCCCTGCCTCTCGGGCACCTGCGCTGGAGGCCGGCCCGCCGGCTGCCTGCCATACCCGCTGCCGCTGCTCTGCATCCCCAATTCCGGCGGGCACGGGTGCAGCTCCGCGTAGTGCTCCCGCATCCCCATCGCCGGCCCGGCCCCGCCCCTACTGTCCGGTTTCCCCGCCTGCCCCGGCGGCCTCGCGCGCTCGCGGAGGGCTCCACTTCCGCCGGCAGCGTGGCCACGCCTCCTCTGGGCTGTCCCTCGGCTCCTGGGCGGGGCCTTCTGCCGCGCCACTCCCCCGGGAACCCTCGCCTGTTCGCGGGTCAAGCCGGCCCTATTGGGCAGTCTCTTCTTGATTCCTCCCCCGGAGAGGGCGGGGCGGCCGAGCGCCCCGAGGCTAGACGCCGCCGTCCGAGAGACGAGGGGGCGTGTAGGCGGTGACGCCCTGCAAAGTGGCCGGCGTGCTTATCATTACCGAGCTTCCGCGGGCCTGCAGAGCCTGGCGGACTCAGACTTCTCTCCGGAGCGGGATGCGGCCCTACCGCGGCCTCACACTTCTCGCCGGCTTCCCGAGTTCTCGGGGGCGGGGCTTGTGTTTTTACTTCCGGATCCCACAGCTATGACACCGGAAGCCGGAAGCGTGGTAGGGAAGGGCGACCGCGAAACTGGGACTTTCTCGGAGCGCCGGGGCCCTACCAGCGTTCACAGTCCGCCGCTCCCACCCTTCTCACGTCTGACGGACTCTGCTGACAGGTGTGGTCCTTTTCCCCAAAGACAGGGTTCCATCCGTGGGCGTTCCGCCGCCTCCGAAACTTCCCCCGGACGTTCAGGCTCCCCCCTCTTTTTTGGGCCCCAGCCCGTTCCTGCTCCGCGCTTCTGGAGCACTGGCCAAGGCGGGCCGATTCAGGACCCAGGTTACTTGGGCGGCGAGCTGGACTGTTTCTACTCCTCCCTCCTCCTCCACTGCGGGGTCTGACCCTACTCCTTGTGTGAGGACTCCTCTAGTTCAGAGACATATTCTGTTCACCAAACTTGACTGCGCTCTATCGAGGTCGTTAAATTCTTCGGAAATGCCTCACATATAGTTTGGCAGCTAGGTATCTGATTTCATATGCCTGTTTGCTCGTTTCCTGTGACTCCCCTGCTGCCTTTCTCTTTCAGCCCTTGCCCTGTTGGATGAATAGGCACCTCTGGAAGAGCCAACTGTGTGAGATGGTGCAGCCCAGTGGTGGCCCGGCAGCAGATCAGGACGTACTGGGCGAAGAGTCTCCTCTGGGGAAGCCAGCCATGCTGCACCTGCCTTCAGAACAGGGCGCTCCTGAGACCCTCCAGCGCTGCCTGGAGGAGAATCAAGAGCTCCGAGGTGAGGAAAGAGTCAGGGGATCCAGCCCTGCTCAGCTCCCCTCCACTGTCCCCTCTGCCACCAGATGCCATCCGGCAGAGCAACCAGATTCTGCGGGAGCGCTGCGAGGAGCTTCTGCATTTCCAAGCCAGCCAGAGGGAGGAGAAGGAGTTCCTCATGTGCAAGTTCCAGGAGGCCAGGAAACTGGTGGAGAGACTCGGCCTGGAGAAGCTCGATCTGAAGAGGCAGAAGGAGCAGGCTCTGCGGGAGGTGGAGCACCTGAAGAGATGCCAGCAGGTAGTCGGGGCAGGGCCAGGTTCTGAAAACCCGTGCTGACAGGAAGTGGCTTTTTATCCTGCAGCAGATGGCTGAGGACAAGGCCTCTGTGAAAGCCCAGGTGACGTCCTTGCTCGGGGAGCTGCAGGAGAGCCAGAGTCGCTTGGAGGCTGCCACTAAGGAATGCCAGGCTCTGGAGGGTCGGTGAGTCGGGGGAGCCGGCTCCGGAGACCCCTTCCTCCCTGAGTCTGCTCTTTCCCCGTGCCAGGGCCCGGGCGGCCAGCGAGCAGGCGCGGCAGCTGGAGAGTGAGCGCGAGGCGCTGCAGCAGCAGCACAGCGTGCAGGTGGACCAGCTGCGCATGCAGGGCCAGAGCGTGGAGGCCGCGCTCCGCATGGAGCGCCAGGCCGCCTCGGAGGAGAAGTGAGTCAGCGGGGGCGGGGCCGCACCGCAGGTGGTTTCTCCAGCAAAAGCTCCCTTTCCTCAGGAGGAAGCTGGCCCAGTTGCAGGTGGCCTATCACCAGCTCTTCCAAGAATACGACAACCACATCAAGAGCAGCGTGGTGGGCAGTGAGCGGAAGCGAGTGAGTGCGACCACTGGGGCTCTAGGGCTGGCAGGCTCCGTCAGCTCCCCTTGCCCGTCCTTAGGGAATGCAGCTGGAAGATCTCAAACAGCAGCTCCAGCAGGCCGAGGAGGCCCTGGTGGCCAAACAGGAGGTGATCGATAAGCTGAAGGAGGAGGCCGAGCAGCACAAGATTGTGATGGAGACCGTTCCGGTGCTGAAGGCCCAGGTGAGGGCCCTCCTCTCTGACCCACCCTGGCAGCGGGCACATCCCTTTCTGTTGGATTTGCCAGGCGGATATCTACAAGGCGGACTTCCAGGCTGAGAGGCAGGCCCGGGAGAAGCTGGCCGAGAAGAAGGAGCTCCTGCAGGAGCAGCTGGAGCAGCTGCAGAGGGAGTACAGCAAACTGAAGGCCAGCTGTCAGGAGTCGGCCAGGTGGGCCTCTGAGAGCGTGCCCGTGTGAGCAGGTGGCTTGACTGGACGGTTTCTGTTTCCAAAGGATCGAGGACATGAGGAAGCGGCATGTCGAGGTCTCCCAGGCCCCCTTGCCCCCCGCCCCTGGTGAGTGAGCGAGAACTGGGCCTGCGGGAGGATCCCCTTCCCTCTGACTCTTCTCTTTTCCCAGCCTACCTCTCCTCTCCCCTGGCCCTGCCCAGCCAGAGGAGGAGCCCCCCCGAGGAGCCACCTGACTTCTGCTGTCCCAAGTGCCAGTATCAGGCCCCTGATATGGACACCCTGCAGATACATGTCATGGAGTGCATTGAGTAGGGCCGGCCAGTGCAAGGCCACTGCCTGCCGAGGACGTGCCCGGGACCGTGCAGTCTGCGCTTTCCTCTCCCGCCTGCCTAGCCCAGGATGAAGGGCTGGGTGGCCACAACTGGGATGCCACCTGGAGCCCCACCCAGGAGCTGGCCGCGGCACCTTACGCTTCAGCTGTTGATCCGCTGGTCCCCTCTTTTGGGGTAGATGCGGCCCCGATCAGGCCTGACTCGCTGCTCTTTTTGTTCCCTTCTGTCTGCTCGAACCACTTGCCTCGGGCTAATCCCTCCCTCTTCCTCCACCCGGCACTGGGGAAGTCAAGAATGGGGCCTGGGGCTCTCAGGGAGAACTGCTTCCCCTGGCAGAGCTGGGTGGCCGCTCTTCCTCCCACCGGACACCGACCCGCCCGCCGCTGTGCCCTGGGAGTGCTGCCCTCTTACCATGCACACGGGTGCTCTCCTTTTGGGCTGCATGCTATTCCATTTTGCAGCCAGACCGATGTGTATTTAACCAGTCACTATTGATGGACATTTGGGTTGTTTCCCATCTTTTTGTTACCATAAATAATGGCATAGTAAAAATCCTTGTGCATTAGTCGTGCGTATCTTTGGCATAGATTCTGAGAA